AAAAATTAGCTAGGCATGGTGGCACACGCCTGTAATCCCAGCTACTCAGGGGGCTGAGGCAGGAGAATTGCTTGAACTCGGGAGGCAGAGGTTGTAGTGAGCCGAGATCATGCCACTGCACTCCAGCCTGGGCAACACAGTGAGATTTAGTCTCAAAAAAAAAGCATTTCACTGCATGTAAATTTTACCTCAATATAAAATTAAAATTAATCTTCGGAAAATAAAAGTACATTAGAGAGGATGGCTAATCAAAATTTTTGTAGCCTTCAAGGAGAATAAATTTGAAGCATATCTGTTGATTTGTGGAATTTTTACAAAGACTTAATTGAGGAAAACTTGAAAGCATTAGAAAGGGTCCCGTTCCTCTGTTCCCTCTGTGAGCCCAGCTTGCCTGAAGGGAACGTGGGTCTAATCCGTGTCTGGAGGAGTGAGCCGAACCACAGGAAGAAGAGGTAAGAAAGACAAAGGAGAACCAGGGCCACACTCAAATCCACGCTCTTCAAAACTGTGTTTTACAAATTTGACAAAATATTTATCCTGGAAATTTTTAAGCGGTGGAACCTATAGACAGCCTTTTCTTTCAGCTTATTTTGTTAGTTTTAATTTTATTTAATTTTTTTACAAAATGACCACCGTTGATATAAACACCAATGCCAGGGGGTGGAGGGTCTGCATCGCTGAGGAGAGCCCTGAGCGCCAAGGAAAATGGTCCACCCGCTGGCCAAGCCACCACCGTCTCCCAGGCTCCCGGGACACCTGCTGGAGAGGGAGCCCAGTGTCTTCTAACAAAGGGAAACACCTATGAGGAAGAGGCCAAATTTAGAAACCAAGGAAAGGAGAGCTTGGCTGGAGCTGATGGCGGCTCATGGGATTGTGAAGAGATTAAAAATAACACTCGTGCATGTGAAATAGCAGAAACAACAACAGAAGTATTCATGTGTTCAGTATAAACACCTGGGCAGGGATATAAAGGGCCCAGGCTCAGGGAGTTCCACACCTGCACACCTCCCTCTCACCTGCTCCTCTACCTGCTCCACCCTCAACCCACCAGAACCATGGGCTGCTGTGGCTGCTCTGGAGGCTGTGGCTCCGGCTGTGGGGGCTGCGGCTCTGGCTGTGGGGGATGTGGCTCTAGCTGCTGTGTGCCCATCTGCTGCTGCAAGCCCGTGTGCTGCTGTGTGCCAGCCTGTTCCTGCTCCAGCTGTGGCTCCTGTGGGGGCTCCAAGGGGGGCCGTGGCTCCTGTGGGGGCTCCAAGGGGGACTGTGGCTCCTGTGGGGGCTCCAAGGGAGGCTGTGGTTCTTGTGGCTGCTCCCAGTGCAGCTGCTATAAGCCCTGCTGTTGCTCCTCAGGCTGTGGGTCATCCTGCTGCCAGTCCAGCTGCTGCAAACCCTGCTGTTCCCAGTCCAGCTGTTGTAAGCCCTGCAGCTGCTCTTCAGGCTGTGGGTCATCCTGCTGCCAGTCCAGCTGCTGCAAGCCCTGCTGTTCCCAGTCCAGCTGCTGTAAGCCCTGCTGCTGCTCTTCAGGCTGTGGGTCATCCTGCTGCCAGTCCAGCTGCTGCAAGCCCTGCTGTTCCCAGTCCAGCTGCTGTGTCCCAATTTGCTGCCAGTGCAAGATCTGAGGCTCTGCCTACAAATCTCAGCTGGTCCCACAGATCTGGGCTCTCCAGGAATGACTGTAGCTGTGTCCTGAATTCCTGAAGCACATCTCTGAGTCTGTCCTCCTCTGGACTAAGGCAGCCTAGCGTCCAGGGCTCAGTACTCAGCTGCTCAGCCTCTGAGGTCATGAGGGCTTCTGGCATGCTGGGTGCTGCCCATCAACCCTCCCAGAATCCCCTCTTCCTTTCCTGACCTCATCACTTCAACCTTCTCAGGGCTTCAAGATCCCACATCCCTGGGCCCCTCCTGTGAGCCTGCTGGAAACACACTGAAACTGGAATCCTCCGACCTGCTGCCGCCTCTCCCCGGTCCCTGCAACCTCCTGGCTCCTCCACCCTTCATCTTCATCCTGCCTGAGCTGCCACAGCTCCGATTGTTTTTGGAGTTGACCTAGAGGACTCAGAATTATTAGAGACCCCAGGATCCTCTCCTGAGGAGGAGGGGCGCCCAGTCTCCTCTTCTACCTCTGACCTGGCCTTGTTTCTTTCCCCAGGGCTTCGCCTTGTAAGTGCCTAGGCTGAATCTTCTAAATAAATACGATCCACACCTCCCACGAGTTTGCGTTGTGATTCTTTTGTTTCAACT